AGGAGTTCGAGACCAGCCTGGCCAACATGGTGAAACCCCGTCTCTACTAAAAATACAAAAATTAGTCGGGCGTGGTGGCAGGCGCCTGTAATCCCAGCTACTAGGGAGGCTGAGGCAGGAGAATTGCTTAAACCTGGGAGGCGGAGGTTGCAGTGAGCCGAGATCGCGCCACTGCACTCCAGCCTGGGCAACAAGAGCGAAACTCCGTCTCAAAAACAAACAAACAAACAAACAAACAAAAACCAAGATGGATTGTAAGAGGTATATATATACACATAGGACTCCATTTCTTGGGGGACCTGGAGGGGAGAAAGTCACACCCATACACACACGTACACGCATGTATACAAAAATGAATATATGCTCAGATATATACAATATATAAATGGGCAAATATAAAATCCCCTTTGTGCCAACGAATCCATTCATTCATTCATCAAATATTTGAGCGTCCACTTTGCCTAGAACCAAGTTATCTGTTGGGATGAGCAAGGCATAAGAGGTTCTAGCTCTCATAGAACTTAGAATTCTACTGGAGGAAGATGAGAACAAATACAAAATGTAAACAGTGGAAGTTCTGTAAAAACAACACAGAGCTTTGTGAGAGTGATGCTTAGAATGCTCCTGATGTTCCATTGGGTGTTCGAGCAGGGGGAATGGACTCGGAGGTGAACTATGAGCCGAGATTCATTTTATAAACGGGAACACAGACACATGGACACTTGAAGGGCCTTGGTGGCCAGAAAACTGAAGGCAGGTTCCCATCCGTCTTGGCACCACTCTCCCGAATAGCAGTTTCAGGGAACTGCACAAGCCAAAACCAGCCGGTCGCAGAGTCCAGGAGCGCCTGCGCAAGAGGACGCCTGCGCAAGAGGACGCCGTCAGCTTGGCGTCAGCGCGCCGGGCTCTGGCCCGCCCCCTGTGACACCAGCCCCGCCCCACCCCGCCCCGCATACCCGTGCGCTGCCGCGCATGCTCCGAGCCCCGCCCCCGTGCGTCACAGAATGGCCTCGGACACCCAGGCAGTCCCTGACGTGTCGGGGAGGAGCCGGGCGCGGAGGTACGCTGAGTGGAGCTCGGGGCTGCGTAGGGGAGCTGAGCCGAGCGGCTGGGCGGGCCTGGCCGGGCCGGCGGAGGGGAGACGTCGGTTGAGCGGCGGCGAACATGCGCTTTTGACACATTGGAGGTGAGCCTGCAGCGCGGGGCCGCTCCCTAAGGCAATAAGCTTGTTTCTGTCTCCCGATTCGCAGAAGACCACGTGGCCTTAAACCAACTGCTGCAACTCTGTGTGCAGGATGATTCTGTGGGCCCAAGTCACCCAGCGCCTATGCTGCAACCAAAAGTGCCTCCTGTCGCTTTGTATCAAAGGACCTTTGTCATGATCTCATTCACAATATTGGTGGTCCCTGAGAGTGGAGCAGTGGAGTGATTGACGTGCCTGAGTTTGAAGAGAGTTAACCACTGGAATCTCTCATGTTTTATTCCCTCCAAAATGCTGCAGTTCAGTGTTGTCCCAGATTTTATGCTTGTGCAATTTGTTAAGTTTGTCTTTAATATTTCACAGGCTTTCTTGATCATGGATGGTGAAGATATACCAGATTTTTCAAGTTTAAAGGAGGAAACTGCTTATTGGAAGGAACTTTCCTTGAAGTATAAGCAAAGGTAATGTTGGAAAGCACACTAAAAGTAGGGGATAACTCGTCTTTCCCACTTTGTTTCTGATTAGCTTCCAGGAAGCTCGGGATGAGCTAGTTGAATTCCAGGAAGGAAGCAGAGAATTAGAAGCAGAGTTGGAGGCACAATTAGTACAGGCTGAACAAAGAAATAGAGACTTGCAGGCTGATAACCAAAGACTGAAATATGAAGTGGAGGCATTAAAGGTAATTGCAGCAGTAGACGCTGGGGTCTAATGTGACATGTACTTTCCTATACTGATGCCCTCAGGAGAAGCTAGAGCATCAATATGCACAGAGCTATAAGCAGGTCTCAGTGTTAGAAGATGATTTAAGTCAGACTCGGGCCATTAAGGAGCAGTTGCATAAGTATGTGAGAGAGCTGGAGCAGGCCAACGACGACCTGGAGCGAGCCAAAAGGTAAACGAATGACTGCATTTTGTTAGAAAAAATTTAATTCATGTACTCTAATTTTTCTTTTTAGGGCAACAATAGTTTCACTGGAAGACTTTGAACAAAGGCTAAACCAGGCCATTGAACGAAATGCATTTTTAGAAAGTGAACTTGATGAAAAGGAATCTTTGTTGGTCTCTGTACAGAGGTTAAAGGATGAAGCAAGAGGTAAAATTTATAACTTAAAGAATACAGTTGACGTATTCCTGCCCTTGTTTGCAATATTTTACAGATTTAAGGCAAGAACTAGCAGTTCGGGAAAGACAACAGGAAGTAACTAGAAAGTCGGCTCCTAGCTCTCCAACTCTAGACTGTGAAAAGATGGACTCCGCCGTCCAAGCATCACTTTCTTTGCCAGCTACCCCTGTTGGCAAAGGAACGGAGAACACTTTTCCTTCACCGAAAGGTTTGTAATGTCTTTTCTTTTTGAGGCGATGTAGTGTAATCACTCAGCTTTTATTTTTCTCTAGCTATACCAAATGGTTTTGGTACCAGTCCACTAACTCCCTCTGCTAGGATATCAGCACTAAACATCGTGGGGGATCTCTTACGGAAAGTAGGGGTAAGTTTCAATTATTTATCACTAGGTGTTTCACAACCATATCATTCCTCCTTCTTTTTTGTAGGCTTTAGAATCCAAATTAGCAGCTTGCAGGAATTTTGCAAAGGACCAAGCATCACGAAAATCCTATATTTCAGGGAATGTTAACTGTGGGGTGCTGAATGGCAATGGCACAAAGTTCTCTCGATCAGGGCATACATCTTTCTTCGACAAAGGGTAAGTCCTGAATGTTTTAAGTGATAATTTTTATTTTGATGCTGTGCTTTATCGATCTTTCCAGGAGTCGGGCAATGACACCATCACAGCTGCGCCTACTGACAGTGATTGTGAGATACAGGAGATGTGGCCCACGTGAAGCTGGGGGTGCCTTGGCACCTGTGCAGTATGGCACATACTTGGGAGAGGCAGCGCTCTGCATGGGGATCTGTGAGACCCAGTTTGTCGGTTATGTCACGTTACCTCTCGAATAAGGCTTTGTGACATCCAGTCAGCCGGAATGGAGCCTGTTACTGGGCTGCTTAGTCTCAGTAGGGGTTGAAGTCCGGGGCCACACTTTCTGCCCAGCTTACAGGCTCTGTAGCTATAGTGAATGCCTTTGAAAAGCAGTAGCATGATGGACTTACACCCTTTCAATAGCTTCATATAAGATTCCCAACAAGAATGAGGTACTTCACAATCTGCTTGATTCCCAAATGGCAGGTGCCTACAGAAGGAAGTGGACTTCTCTGTCTGGTCCTGACAGCTGACTTAGGACGGCATTTTGGCAAAAACTCAACATCTGGGAAAGCTCTTGGTGCAGATGTTGTCCCCGAAAGGTGGAAAGGGAGAGGTCCTTTCTTGCATTCCTCCCAGAGACTGGGAAGCCTGTGTGGGTGGGGCCTCGCAAGGGGAGACCTGCCTGGAACTCAAGGGAGAGGAGTCCTCACCACTTCCTAACGATTCCAACCTGGAGCCTGTTCTGGCTTTTTTCTTTTTTTGGGAGTGAAGGAAGAGCAGGAAGGTGTGGTTTGACAACAGTGAGCTCTCTTCTCCAGTCTTGATGTGGACATGTCTGTCCCTCAGCAGCACCGGCCTCTGGGGAGAAGGGCCCTGGGTCGGTCATACCCAGAGCCATAGAAAGGGCTGGCTAGAACAGCTTGGCCTTACGGCTCACAGTTCATCTTAGCTGAGGTTTCCTGGGACAGGAAAAATTGGTGACACAAAGATGTGACAAATCTATAGCCTGATGCCATCAGGAATTGGAAGTGTCCCCTCAAGCCAGCAGGCTAGAAATAGGTGTTAGCTGGGCATGGTGGCTCACACCTGTAATCCCAGCACTTTGGGAGGGAGGCCAAGGCGGGACGAATCACGTGAGGCCGGGAGTTCAAAACCAACCTGTCCAACATGGTGAAACCCCGTTTCTACAAAAAAAGAAAATACAAAAATTAGCCAGGCCTGGTGGCGGGCGCCTGTAATCCCAGCTACTCGGGGGGCTGAAGCAGAGAATGGCTTGAACCCGGAGGTGGAGGGTGAAGTGAGCTGAGAGCATGCCACTGCGCTCCAGCCTGGGAGACAGAGCGCGACTCTGTCTCGGGAAAAAAAACAAGTTGTTATCCTTCCAAAGCAGTTTAAAAATAGTCCACTGGAATGGCTGCATTAAAGAAAATAAATAAAAACAACAACAAAAACTGGCATCTATGATGTGGCAAGGGCAGAGCGCTTATGGCCCTAAACGAAGCCCCGGCACTGCCTCATGTCGTCTAGACCCAGGCTCAACGAAAGAGCAAGCCTTTCCCAAGTCTTGCCTGAGTTCCTCCTCACCGGGAACCACACTGCTGCTGGGTAGAAGCTGACCAGCTTGATCTTCTGATACACTCAAAGCCCAGCTGCCATAAACTGTCTTCCTTGTGCTCTGAATGCCCAACGAAGGTTGTATAAACTACCTTTCCTTAGGTCTGGAGTGTCGGGTCAGTCAAGAAGGGACCCTTTTAGTTATTAAATAGTATCTTTGCAGAATCAGGGCCTGGAATTGGTTCACACAGATTGTTTCTCCTGGCACGCTGAGTAGTTGGGAAACTGTGACGTGAACACCAGTTAGATCAGCCAGTAGGGAAGAATTCTTTTTTTTTTTGAGACGGAGTCGCCCTTCTCTGTCACCCAGGCTGGAGTGCAGTGGTGTGATCTCGGCTCACTGCAGCCTCCACCTCCCAGGTTCAAGTGATTTTCATGCCTCAGCCCCCCAAGTAGCTGGGACTACAGGTGTGCACCACCACACCTGGCTAATTTTTGTATTTTTAGTAGAGACGGTGTTTCACCATGTTGGCCAGGCTGGATTCGAACTTCTGACCTCAAATGATCCACCTGCTTTGGCCTCCCAAAGTGCCGGGATTACAGGCGTGAGCACCATGCCCAGCCCAGAGTTCTTACTTTTTGAGAAAAACAAGCCTCTGAATTCTGTACACTCTTGGATAAGATACTGGATGTGGGGGTGGGAGCCCTGCTGAAGCACCATACCTGTGACTCACCTTTCCTCTCCTATGGTAGTGGCACAGGAGGAAGAGGGCACTTCGGCCCATTTCACACGTTTCTACTGCTGCCAAGAAGCCTAGTCATAGACCCCTTACCCCCAGAACCAGTCTAACCGGAGAATATTATGGAACAAGAAATCGGCATTCTCTGTTTGATTCTGTGCTGCCCTAGTATTTCTCTCATCCTAGTTGGCCCGCACTAGAGAGGCTGCCCTTGGCCTCATCACTGAATCCTCCAAAAGCATCTTCAATGCGTGTCTGCCTGAAAATGCAGCCTGAAATGTCCTGGACCCCTGAAAATGTCCTAACCCAGCAGTGAGCTTCATTGGCTGGTGACCAGAGCCCTCCTAAATCACTCCCTTGACAGGTGGGCCAGCTCCTGCCTTTGGGTGGTCTTTCCCTTCCTAGTGCGTGTGCATCCTGTGAGGCACTGGCAGGAACAAGAGTTGGAGCCAGGACTGGCCTGAGAATTATTCTGTCGTCTGACCTGGGAGACAGCGCCCTCAGCAAAAAGGGCCTGGCGCCATCATTTGAAGTTGGTGTGTAGCACCCACCCTCCAGTCAGATCACAGATGGGAAATCGAGAACAGAAGGTGAGAAAACAGATTCCACGTTCACATGATTATTCTTGTTTATTGAGGTCTCTTTATTCTCCACGGGTGCTTTTTTCTTCAAGTAAACAGAGCAGGCGCAAATATCTATAATGAATAAATTTATTGTCTTACAAAAATCATTGTCTAGAAATATGGGAATACAAGAAAA